AGTGCTGGGATTACAGGTGTGAGCCACTGTGCCTGGCCCTGATTTAGTTCCTTTCCTCCAAGGCTGGCTTCTACCTCTTCCCCACACAGTGACACTGTACCCCGACCAGACAAGCAAGTGTCTGCTTTCCCTTGGCTTCTTACAACTGGCTCTCTGGGCCATCTACAAAAAATTTTAAAAAATTAGTACAGCATGGTGGCACTACTGTCCTAGCTACTTGGGAGGCTGAGTTGGGAGGATTGATTGAGCCTGGGAGGTCGAGTGCAGTGAGTGATGATTGTGCCACTGCAGTCCAGCCTGGGTGACAGAGCGAGATCCTCTATCAAAAACAAATAAACAAAAAAGCACTTTGCAGAGGTGACTGAATGTTCTGGAACCCCTGGGCCATTGGAAATGGATATCTGTTGCTCCATCCTCCAGTTTACACCGTAGCCTCAGCTTGTGTCTCAGTGTGCCCCTCTCCCTCTGGTCTGTGCTCTCTCTCTTCCAGAGGCTGGGAAGGTTGTTCCAGGGCTGCAGCCTTGGACCTCAGAGGTCACATGTTGCGGGTTTGCCGTAGCTGACCACTCTCTAGCATGTGGATCAGTGGCTGTTAAATAGGATTTCTTTTGCGTGGCCTTACAACTTCCTCCTTCCAGTGCAGGCGTGTCAAGGTCCTTAACCTGCCGAGACTTCAGGTCAAGTTATTGCAAGTTCTGGGAAGACTCAGCTTCCCAGCTCCACCGCCTGAGCCCAAGGGATGCTCCATTTTATGCCTGTCACCCACGCCCTGTGACCCATGTCATGTGATCCCAGGGCTGCAGGGGTTCGGGGGAAGAGAATCCAGCCACGGCCCTGCCTTCTGGGGCCTGGCAGCTGGGACAGCAGTGGCGCAGCCTGAGCCTCTGCACAGCCTTCTGGGGTCCGGGCTTCTTCCCCATCACACCCTCCTAGTTGCCCTGGTGACTGTGTGACCCCTCTCCCCCCTCCACCGCCTGCTGCCACGGCCGGCCGTATAAATAGAGGCGAGGAGCAGCTGGGCTCTCTTGGCAGTCACCATGAGGGCGCTGGTCCTGCTCGGCTGCCTCCTGGCCTCGCTCCTGTTCTCAGGACAAGCAGGTAGGGCCCCTCCCAGCATGACCCAGCCCAGATGAAACTGACCAATCATGTTCTAATCATTTAGAACTGCAAGTCTCCGCGTCGGGTGGCACAGAAGATGTTGGCAATTTGTTGGAGAATCATTTCTCTGCTGGAGACGCAAGTCTAGAGGAGAAAGAAAGGGCGCTTTATGCAGACACAGCCCCTCAAGACAAGAAACTGCTCCTTCACTACCCAGATGGCAGGGAGGCCGAGAGCCCCAAGAAGACCCCCGCGTCTGCCGCCAGCGCGGGCCCCGATCCTGAAGCCAGCCTCTCCAATGCCTCAGCCACAGAGTCACCTCCACCTGGGGAAAGGGACGACAGGGACGCTGCGGGGCCTGGGGAGGAAAAGAATGGCCCACCAGTGGCAAGCGCCCTCCCTCCAGGAGGGGCCAAGGGGCCTGTGGAAGAGGAGTGGCCGGAGCCCAGTTCTGGAGAGGGACAAGGAGAGGAGGAGACTGGGTTTGGGCTCCCCACGGAGGGAACTGCCAGTGGAGAGGCAGGAGGACAGGCTGGGGGCCATGAACTCCCCGAGGAAGTCCAGGAGGTCCAAGGGGACAGCCTGGTGCAGGGAGCAGTAGCAGGGACAGCAGAGCCAAAGGCAGAGGGGGCCTCTCCTCACTCAGAGGGTGATGGGGTCGGCCCACTGAACGCAGAGGCCGAGGGCAGCCCTGGGCCTGGCGAGGAGCCTGCAGTGCCAGAGGGAGCCCCTGACGTCGCGGCTGTTGGGGGAGAGTCGGAGCCAGATATTGACACACAAGCCAGTGAGGGCACCGAGGACCAGGGGGAGCCCGGCCCAGCTGCAGAGGCCAGTGCAGAGCCTGGGGGCGCCCAAAGCGTTAAGGCAGGGGACACTGAGGAGAACCAGTCCCCAGAGATGACTGAGGAGGACGCAGATGAAGCCTCCTCTGAAGAGGAAAGTGGTGATGGAAGTGGAAGCGAGGAAGAAGGAGGAGTTCCCTCCGAAGAGGAGTCCGAAGAGGACAGCGGCGATGGGGCTAGCTCAGAAGAAGCAGAGGGCGCCTCCGAGGAGGCCACGGAGCCCCAGGAGGCTGGGGAGCCCCAGGAAGCCAGGGAGCCCCAGGAAGGCGGGGATCTGCAGGAAGCCGAGGAGTCCCAGGAAGGCGGGGATCCCCAGGAAGCCGAGGAGCCCCAGGAAGGTGGAGCGCCACAGGAAGGCGGGGAGCCCCAGGAAGGTGGGGATCCCCAGGAAGCCAGGGAGCCCCAGGAAGCCAGGGAACCCCAGGAAGGTGCAGAGCTTCCGGAAGCCACAGGAACCACAAGTCACAGGGACAGAGGGGCCCAGCCTGGCCCGGAGGAATTGAATACAGAGTCCATGGGCAGTGAGACCCTGGATATGAAGGCAGAGGAGCCCGAGGAGGGACATCAGGGGGAGGGAGAGTCCCATCATTGTTGCCCAGGGTAGGAATTAATTCCCTAACAGCAACCCCGTCGCTCTCACTTGGCTGTCTGCTTCTCTCCACAGAAGAGACGGAGGATGCAAATGAAGAAGCCCCATTGAGGGACCGCTCCCACATCGAGAAGACCCTCATGCTGAATGAGGACAAGCCATCCGATGACTACTCTGGTAACCAGGGGAGGGAGATATGCCCAGGGCTGGATGCTCTTCCCCCGGCCCTCTCTGTCTCCAGCGGTGCTGCAGCGGCTTCGGAAGATCTACCACTCATCCATCAAGCCTCTGGAGCAGTCCTACAAGTACAATGAGCTCCGGCAGCATGAGATCACAGGTAGGGCTTGAGATAACAGGTAGGGCTTGAGATTTATTCCATTTCTACTTCCTGTTGCCCACAGATGGAGAGATTACCTCCAAGCCCATGGTACTGTTCCTGGGACCGTGGAGTGTTGGTAAATCTACCATGATAAACTACCTCCTTGGGCTGGAAAATACTCGCTATCAGCTCTATACAGGTAATCAATATTCTTGTGTGATTGTTGGGATTGTATTCCTTCACCTCTCACCCCGTGTGCCCAGGCGCTGAACCCACCACCTCTGAGTTCACGGTCCTCATGCATGGGCCTAAGCTGAAAACCATCGAGGGCATCGTCATGGCTGCTGACAGCGCCCGTTCCTTCTCACCCCTTGAGAAGTTTGGCCAGAATTTCCTAGAGAAGCTGATTGGCATTGAGGTTCCCCACAAACTTCTGGAGAGGGTCACTTTTGTGGATACACCAGGCATCATCGAGAACCGCAAGCAGCAAGAAAGAGGTAATTTAGCCCTCATTTCTGAACAGTGTAAGTCAGTTTGACTTCTCACTTCTGTCTCCCAAAGGCTACCCCTTCAACGACGTGTGCCAGTGGTTCATCGACAGAGCTGACCTCATCTTTGTCGTCTTTGACCCAACAAAGCTGGATGTGGGTCTAGAGCTGGAGATGCTCTTCCGCCAGTTGAAGGGGCGTGAATCCCAGATAAGGATCATCCTGAACAAGGCTGACAATCTGGCCACCCAAATGCTCATGCGGGTTTACGGGGCCCTCTTCTGGAGCTTGGCCCCTCTCATCAATGTCACAGAGCCCCCAAGGGTTTACGTCAGCTCCTTCTGGCCACAAGAGTATAAGCCGGACACCCATCAGGAACTGTTCCTCCAAGAAGAGATCTCCCTCCTAGAAGACCTGAATCAGGTGATCGAGAACAGACTGGAGAACAAGATTGCCTTCATCCGCCAGCACGCCATCCGGGTCCGCATCCACGCCCTCCTGGTTGACCGCTACCTGCAGACTTACAAGGACAAAATGACCTTCTTCAGTGATGGAGAACTGGTCTTTAAGGACATTGTGGAAGATCCCGATAAATTCTACATCTTCAAGACCATCCTGGCAAAGACCAATGTCAGCAAATTTGACCTTCCCAACCGCGAGGCCTATAAGGACTTCTTCGGCATCAATCCCATTTCCAGTTTCAAACTGCTCTCCCAGCAGTGCTCCTACATGGGAGGTTGCTTTCTGGAGAAGATTGAGCGGGCCATCACTCAGGAGCTTCCGGGCCTCCTGGGTAGCCTCGGGCTCGGGAAGAATCCAGGTGCTCTCAACTGTGACAAAACAGGGTGTAGCGAAACACCAAAAAATCGCTACAGGAAGCACTAGGTGGTGGAGCGGTCCTTGGGTTCCTGTTGGTGAATCAGCTTGTGTCCTAACTGTCTGAGAGGTCCTGGTTTATTAACCCTTTGAGCCACACTGGCAGGAATTATTACACAGTGGAGAGTTGGGAGTTCATTGAGGCCAGGGGTCGGGGCAGGTGTGTGGGTCTAGGGAGGAGAGTGGAAACTGTGAATTCCTGTGTGCTTGTCTTGTTGCTTCAATGAGGAGGCCTGATTGAGGCAAGTCAGCCTCCACCTGCTTTTCCTGGGTCCTGTCTTGGAAGGACAGAGAGCAGCTAAATTCTAGTGTATCTTAAATCAGTGAGGGTCAAATAAGCTAAAAGCAGCTGAAATTCCTTTGTTCCCTGTGAGCTGGGAAAACAGCGAAGGCCTGAGTCGTAGAGATTGTCAGGTCCATTTTGGCTTCTTTCCACACCCACAGTCTCGCGTTTGTTCCCCAGCCCTCGGCTGCCTCTTAACTTTGGGTTGACTTTCAACAGTGAATAGTCTCTTGGGTCTGAATATACCTGGGTTTGTTTTTGTGTTTTTGAGACGGAGTCTCGCTCTGTCGGCCAGGTTGGAGTGCAGTGGTGCAATCTCAGCTCACTGCAACCTCCCCCTCCTGGGTTCAAGCGATTCTCCTGCCTCAGCCTCCTGAGTAGCTGAGATTATAGGCCTACCACCATGCCCAGCCAATTTTTGTATTTTTAGTAGAAACGGGACTTCACCATGTTGCCCAGGCTGGCCTCGAACTCCTGACCTCAAGTGATCCACCCGCCTCGGCCTCCCAAAGTGCTGGGATTACAGGCATGAGCTGCCGCACCCGGCCTCCACCTGGGTTTTGAGCCAATCCCCCGGACTTGCTCCTGGTTTCCTCAAGGGGTGGGGCAGTGGTTTAGGACACTCGACAACTAAGAACAGGAGTTCCCAGGAAGGACAAGGATCTGCCTCCCCCACTGCCACTTCTCTGATGTGTTCCTCAAAGCTGGCTCGAGGGCTCGATCCCTTCATCGGACCCAGGAGGGGACTGGTTGGTGTATCCAGGTAATTTACTCTTGGAAGTGACTGTAGTGAAGGTCGTGGAAGGGCTCAGAGGGTTAATTGGTTTGCAGTGCGTCTTTGTCTATTGCATGTCTTGGAAAACTCAGATCCCAAAGGCGCTGGGTTTCAGAGAGGACAGTGGAGACCTTGCTCCTTTTCCTTAGGCCGCCAGTCTCTCAAATTTCAGAGGAGGCTGTTTCCACAACTCCCCTGTGGAAACACTTGGCAGCGGAGTTGCTCCTTTGCAGTTTCCACACCATGGCTTTTCCTTTCCTTTCTTCTCCATTCCCTGATGCATCAACACTTACTTGGAGCAATTTCCTAGGAGTCAGAACCAGCACCAGCCACTCGGTGTCGGTGGCCACCAAGGCTTAACATTGACCTTCCCGCCTGACCTTGATGCAGATGTCCACTGAACACACCGCAGGAAAGCCAGGGCCTTCAATACCAATAAGTGTGAATATGTGTGTATGTTGTCCAAGAGAGATTAGGGAGATCACATAGACTCTAGGGAGTAGAGAACTTGTAACAGTCTTGCAAGGCTAGCATGCACGGCTCCACAGCAGGTGGTGGGGAGCAGAGGGGCAGGACCTGCAGGGAAGAAGCAGCCTTTGGATGGTGAAATGTGCATGGTGCACAGTCTGTGCATGCCCAGGAGACCCAGCCCGGGCTGCCTCGAGGGGCTCCTTTGTACACAGCCAGCCGCTTCTCTTGGGAACAAGCTGTCCTGGGGGCCTTACCCACGAGGCAGGAGTCAGGATGCACCAGCTCAGCACCAGGAAGTCATCCTGGACCCAGGACAGTGGAAAGGCAGGCAGAGGGAGAGGCACTCTGAGGTCAGGCAGGGTAAGCCAGTTGGCAGTCAGGTTAGGTCTATGAGGAGAACCTCGAGTTAGGAATTCCCGGTTCTCAGAATTGTTATCACTCTGGTGCATGCTGTCACAGGGGCCGTTGCGTTTGGCTTTGTGGAGGGCCTGGACCCTTCCACAAGAACACCCGAGGTTCCAGGGCACTCAGGACAATGTTTCCAAGGAACGAGTCGACCAGGAAAGAACAGTGAGTTCTGCAAGGGGCATCCACGGAGCCTGTGATAGGGGCTGATGAGATGGAATCTGTCCTGGACTTTTCTTCTCATTAACCACCCTCCGCAAACCCCAGAACCCCTCGCCTCATCTCTGTACTGTCTGCCCTCTTGGGGGATGGGCCCTCCCACTTTCCCCTGCCTGCTCCTCCATGCTGTGAGCTGCTTTGGCAGATCTGTTTTTCTGTGTAGTCAGGGGAAAAACAAAAAAAGATGCACAACTGTGTGGGCATTGTCATAGCTGTTGGTGTCACCACTGCTTTGGGGGAAATGGCTGGGATGAGGCTAATACATTCATGCAATATTTATATTTTCAGGGGGCTGCGTTATCAGCATGCTCTCCCTGCCTTGGGCTTTTCTTTCCGTCATGTTTTCCTTTTCGTGTTCCTTCTCTGATTTCTCTTGTCTCTGCTGCTCACAGGCCTGCCCATCAGTCAGTACAGATACTCAGTGTCTGGTTTCTGGCCAGCTCCGTGGAGGGGGCTTTAAGCAGAATTCTGACTCTTTGGGGTGGGGGATTAGGAACTGGGGGAAACTTAATGATCCAGAGATTCCCCCAAGAGGAGTGTCTGGAAGGATCTGTGCCTGGACAGTGGCAGAACCTTTCCAGTGTTCTTTTGGTTCTGATTTCATCAGTCTCAATAAAGTTCCGATCTCTCTTTAACACCGCGTGCTTTCTCATGGTCTCCAGCTAGG